TAACATGGGAAGGTCATCACTTGGCTCTAAGCCACTATTTTCTGTAAAAGGTATAATTGCCCTGCTGATACTGTACAGGCGTTCGTGCCCAGAGAAAGAGAGAGCCAGAGCTGTCAGTCTTTGCAGACAGACAGGGGGAGCCAGATCACAGCTGAGAGAGAGTTAAGCTGCTGACCCTGAAGGCAAGGGAGAGCCAGCCTCGCAGTTGTGTGGGGGAGCCATGGGACTAAGCAGCTGAGACAAGGCAGACAGTGTGAGAGAACTAGTGTAAGTAAGCTGCTGATGAGAGCTGCTGCTGAATAAAATCATCTTTCACCTGCCTACCGTCCCCTGAGTGTTCTTTCAGCTATCTGTTCATCCACCCACTCCCCTCAGACCTCGATATGGGCTGGAACCTGGCTGTGGGCATGACAGTTGGCATAGTCGTGGACCTGACAGCTATATTATACACTGTCAAGTTTTAAAACATGTATATTGTTTTAATCGTAATTCTCACATTTATTAGTCTTAGGTATTGAAATTGATTATTTTTTCACATTATTATATATATTTTTTTACCTATTCAATAAATGTTAATACTTGTGGAAGAATTGTGGAATCAAAACTTTGTCCTTTTTTTCTTTTAATCTTTTTTGTAATAGAGACGGAGTCTTGCCGTGTTGGCCAGGTTGGTCTTGAACTCCTGAGCTCAAACAGTCCTGCCACCTTGGCCTCCCAAAGTGCTAGGATTAAAGGCGTCAGCCACCGCACCCGGCCCCAAACGTTTAAACAGATGTATTTCAGAACTTTCAGATAAAAAATGAAAGTAGGTTTCTCGTGCCGTGTCGTTTAGGGAAAGACGGCGACGTCTGCACAGTTTAGTTGTGACACCAAGCAGTTGTTCGTCCCCGAACCTGGATGGGCTCCGAGGGCGCAGTGCCTCCAGGAGCCGCCAGGGGCCGCCACCGCCGGCGGTGCCCGACAGCGCTGCCGTGTGCGTCGCCTGCGCGCCGCCGGAAAGGAACCCTGGTCCGGAGGCGGCGGCGCAGTGCATCCTGGGTTGGCGTAGCCATGGCGTCTCGTGTCCTTTCAGCCTATGTCAGCCGCCTGCCCGCGGCCTTTGCGCCGCTGCCCCGGGTCCGGATGCTGGCCGTGGCCCGGCCTCTCAGCACCGCTCTCTGCTCCGCGGGGACCCAGACGAGGCTCGGGACTTTGCAGCCGGCCTTAGTGCTCGCGCAGGTGACTCGTGGTGACTTTGCTGCCGCTTGGCAAGGGTCAGGGATTGGGCCCGGTGGGGGTGGGGGCCTTGTATCCCTTTTATTTTTTCCCAATCAACAGAGATCCAGTTAGAAGGAGCAGCAAGACCTTCCAGGAGGCCATGCTGGAAGGACATGGGGTGAGGAGGATACCTAACCTTCCCTTGCCTCAATGACAGTGTTTCCTTCCTGCCGTCGCTCTAGGTTCCTGGTAGAGTTACACAGTTGTGCCGCCAGTATAGCGACATGCCTCCTTTGACGTTAGAGGGCATCCAGGACCGTGTTCTTTACGTATTGAAACTCTATGACAAGATTGACCCAGAGAAGGTAACTGATGGTGGTTTGAATTTTTTTCTTTATAAATTTTGTGTTTGGTGCTCCTTTCTTGCAGCTTTCAGTAAATTCTCATTTTATGAAAGACCTGGGCTTAGACAGTTTGGACCAAGTGGAGATTATCATGGCCATGGAAGACGAATTTGGTAAGGCTCAGTCTTCTATCTACACACTGCGACTCTCTCACATTGTTGTATATTTTTCTTTTAGGGTTTGAAATTCCTGATATAGATGCTGAAAAGTTAATGTGTCCACAAGAAATTGTAGATTACATTGCAGATAAGAAGGATGTATATGAATAAAGTATCAGGTAAATAGACTTAAAAAATGATGTTCACCCATAAATAACATTGAACTTATTTTGTCTTTTCCAGACCCTTTGGCTTTGCTGAGAGAGGACTCAGATGATAGTGACGAATGTCTGGCAGTGAGGACACATTTTGGCATTCTTGCTGACTCTGACAGAGTGATTCTGATGGACTTGTATTTAAATTGTATGTGTTTTACTCTTTGAAAATAAATCTATAAAACCAACATTTTCCCCCATCTTCAGTTTTTCAATGATG